GAGGATAGGACCATTTCTGCATCCTTCACATCTCCTGCAGCCTTGGTCTCACAGCTCTTCCCTTCCCCTAGAGCTAAACATTTGAATGAAAATAGCCATGAGCCAAATTTTTTAAAGAGACATTTTTGAATTTTCTTTCAACCATCAGATTCCAGCAAGTCTATTTAGCACTCAGTAATCGTTTGGGAACATTAAATGTGTGTGTGTGTGTGTGTGTGTGTGTGTGTGTGTGTGTGTGTGTGTGTTAAATAGAACGTGAGAGAACCAGCTATTTATGAAAAATTTCTAATGTATATTTTGCTTGTTGCCAATTGAATTCCTTGTGTATATGGCAAAAGTTAATATTATGAACCTAATTTGGTCTCTCTTCTGAGTAGAAAATTTTGAAATCTTTTAAGTTTTTCTCTCTCTTAAACACTTTCTCATAAATGAAATAGCTTTATTTAATTTTGTGCTTATAAGAATAACCCATGCTGAGGAGAGTGAATTAAATAAGATCAAAAAAATTTAAAAAAATAAAACCCCTATTTTAACTACTTGTGTCCCTACTTGACAATCCACCTTGTACCCATTATGAGAAGGTCTGGTTCACAGGCAGAATGAACATCAGTGGCTGCGTGTAGAATTAGATCGAGTAGGTGCCTTCGGATAAAAGGAGAGAAAGAAAAAAAATTCCTCTGAGATGTACCAATGGCCAATAGCTCTAGAAGAAGGTGCGGTCCCTCCCTGATAACCACGGAAGAATAAATACATACTACACAGAGAAAGGGCCACATTTGACCTGTGGGATTAGCAAAGACCAAAATGAGTGACAGGGCCCCGTGCTGTGGGGCGAGAGAGAGAGCTAAGCCGGGGTTGGGGGTGCTGAGGGCGCTCAGACGGACAGACTAGTGAAGGGAAGAAGTGGGCTGGCTCCTGACGCACTTTCTGCGGGTGGGAGGGGAACTAGGGACCCGAGCCCACTGGTGACGTTTTTCTCACGTGATCTGAAGCCGACGTGTGCAGAAGTCCCTCTCCTCCAGGTACCAGATCCCTGTTTCCGTGGAGGAAGGCAGACTTCAGACTGAAGGACAGAGAAGGCAACTGCCCTACAGCCCTGCAGGTCGGTACAAGCCGGGGACCCCTGAGGTAGGGCATTCACCCACCTGTTTCTTGTCTTTCTGCAGGTCTTCAAGTCTGTGGTTGTGGGCACTAACCCAGACAAGAAAAGGAAAGACCTGCAGTATCGGTGCAGGTCAGTGGGAGAGGGCTACTGCACCAGGACCCTCAGTGTCCTGTGTCTTCTTTTTGTCTCCTAGGAAAGGCAAAGAAGGGAACATCTCAACATGGAAAAGCTCTACAAAGAAAATGAAGGAAAGCCAGAGAATGAAAGAAACCTAGAAAGTGAGGGAAAGCCAGAGGATGAGGGAAGTACAGAAGATGAAGGAAAGTCAGACGAGGAAGAAAAGCCGGACATGGAGGGGAAGACAGAATGCGAGGGAAAGCGAGAGGATGAGGGAGAGCCAGGTGATGAGGGACAACTGGAAGATGAGGGAAACCAGGAAAAGCAGGGCAAGTCTGAAGGTGAGGACAAGCCACAAAGTGAGGGCAAGCCAGCCTCCCAGGCCAAGCCAGAGAGCCAGCCGCGGGCCGCCGAAAAGCGCCCGGCTGAAGATTATGTGCCCCGGAAAGCAAAAAGAAAAACCGACAGGGGGACGGACGATTCCCCCAAGGACTCTCAGGAGGACTTACAAGAAAGGCATCTGAGCAGTGAGGAGATGATGAGAGAATGTGGAGATGTGTCAAGGGCTCAGGAGGAGCTAAGGAAAAAACAGAAAATGGGTGGTTTTCATTGGATGCAAAGAGATGTACAGGATCCATTCGCCCCAAGGGGCCAACGGGGTGTGAGGGGAGTGAGGGGCGGAGGTAGGGGCCAGAAAGACTTAGAAGATGTCCCATATGTTTAATGTCTTTGGCCTTTAATTCTGATTTCTCTGATGGGAATATTGCCAGTCCTGCTTTTCCTGGCAGGCATTTGCCGGCCTATGTGCTTTAACCTTAAGCTGATACTTTCCTTTAGGTGTCACTCTTGTTACCAGCAGACTTTTGACCCAACTACAGTGCTCTGTCTTTTAGTAGAGGATTTTCACCCATGTGCATGGAATAAATGTTCATGGTACATTGTAAAATAACAATAAAAAAGAGTTTTCAGAACCATGTATACAGTATCAGCCCATTTCTGAAAAAAAAT